GGCATCGCAGCAGGAGGTGAGTGGAGGGGGAAGGAGCATTACCGCCTGAGCTCCGCCTCCTTCAGATCAGCCTCGGCATTAGAGTCTCAAAGGAGTGCGAACCCTTTTGTGAAATGCGCATGCCAGGGATCTAGGTTGCGGGCTCCTTATGAGAGCATCTTAACTCATGCCTGATGATCTGAGGTGGAACAGTTTCATCCCCAACCCCCCCACCCCCACCCCCCTCCGTGGAAAAATTGTCTTCCAGGAAACCAGTCCCTGGTGCCAATAAGTTTGGGAACCCGTTGTGCTGAACATTTCAGGTGGTCTCTCTGACTGGCCTCGTTCTGTGAAAGGAACTCAATGCGATTGAGGGGACTGGCCACCCTGGATGGTTACCAAATAAGCGCTGACAGCCTTAGCTCCCCCACGAAACCCATCACGGCAAGCTCCCCACCTCACCCCCTTTTCCCCCCTCTACCGCCAGCCCAGAGACTGAGCTGTCGGGTTTTGCTCCTCCACCCTGCCCGCCCCCTCCCAGCTGTCCTGGCGTCCGCAGACTGACAGATCTGAGGGTCCTTTGGAGGGAGCCGGGCACATCTCCTCCCGGCCGCCGCCCACCCGCCACAGAGTCTAGAGGCCGAGTGCCGGGCCCGCAGAGGGCAGAGCGCAGCCAGCGCAGCAGGTGGCGGCGTCTACCCGCGCCTAGCTAGCCCCGGACGGCGCGAGGAAAGCGCCCTGCCCAACCCGAGACTGGCGGCCTCCCGGGGCTGGGCTCTGGAGAGAGCGCAGTGGCAGGAGTGGCCGCTGCCGAAGTCCCCCGGGCAGGGGGCAGGGCCAAAGGAGCGCGCGCTCTGGGCGCCGGGACGACACTCCAGCCCCGGGGGACCCGCCGCCCAGCTCCCGAGGGTGCGGCAGCCTCTGGCCACTCAGCCGGGGCCGAGAGGGAGCTGCCGGGCGGGCAGGCGCCGCAGGCACCCGGCGGGCAGGGCGGGGCAGGGCAAGACGGCCGCCTCCGCAAGTGCCACCCGGCCCACCCGGTTCTCTCCCTTCTGCCTGGGACGTCAGCGGACGGGGCGCTCGCGGGCCGGGGCTGTATGGGGCTCCCGCGCGGGTCGTTCTTCTGGCTGCTGCTCCTGCTCACGGCTGCCTGCTCGGGGCTCCTCTTTGCCCTGTACTTCTCGGCGGTGCAGCGGTACCCGGGGCCAGCGGCCGGAGCCAGGTAGGGGCTGCCGAGCGCAGAGCGGGAGGGCGTGACCCCTGCTTTTTTCTGCTTTTTCCCCCAGGGACACCACATCATTTGAAGCATTCTTTCAATCCAAGGCATCGAATTCTTGGACAGGAAAGGTAGAGTGGTCGACTACCCTGTGGCAGTTTTGACGGGGCTCAGCCCTCACCTTCTCACCCACAGGGCCAGGCCTGCCGACACCTGCTTCACCTGGCCATTCAGCGGCACCCCCACTTCCGTGGCCTGTTCAATCTCTCCATTCCAGTGCTGCTGTGGGGGGACCTCTTCACCCCAGCGCTCTGGGACCGCCTGAGCCAACACAAAGCCCCGTATGGCTGGCGGGGGCTCTCTCACCAAGGTAACCCGCGCCCGCTGTCTCTCACCTGCCTTTCCTCATGGCTGCTCCCCATCTGCACCCACAGTCATCGCCTCCACCCTGAGCCTTCTGAACGGCTCAGAGAGTGCCAAGCTGTTTGCCCCGCCCAGGGACACCCCTCCAAAGTGTATCCGGTGTGCCGTGGTGGGCAACGGAGGCATTCTGAATGGGTCCCGCCAGGGTCCCAACATCGATGCCCATGACTATGTATTCAGGTATGAGGGGTAGGAGCTGGGGAGGGGCGGGACGCAGACACTGATGGGCCTCTGTGCCAACCAGACTCAATGGAGCTGTGATCAAAGGCTTCGAGCGCGATGTGGGCACCAAGACTTCCTTCTATGGTTTCACTGTGAACACGATGAAGAACTCCCTCGTCTCCTACTGGAATCTGGGCTTCACCTCCGTGCCACAAGGACAGGTGAGGCCTCTGGCGGGCATGCCATTGTGGTTCCCCTCTGGGCTCATTGTCTCTATTCTGACAGGACCTGCAGTATATCTTCATCCCCTCAGACATCCGCGACTATGTGATGCTGAGATCGGCCATTCTGGGCGTGCCTGTCCCTGAGGGCCTAGATAAAGGGGACAGGTGAGCAGCCAGGCCGTGGTGGTGTGGGGCGTGGCGCTCTGTCCACTTCTATCATGGGTCCTAGGCCGCACGCCTATTTTGGACCAGAAGCCTCTGCCAGTAAATTCAAGCTGCTACATCCGGACTTCATCAGCTACCTGACAGAAAGGTACGGAGTGGGGTGCCTGAAGAACAGCGTCCTAGTGAGCTGAAATGTCTCTTTTTGCTTCCAGGTTCTTGAAATCAAAGTTGATTAACACACATTTTGGAGACCTATATATGCCTAGTACCGGGGCTCTCATGCTGCTGACAGCTTTGCATACCTGTGACCAGGTAAGAGGCCTTCTCTTCCAGAAGCCCATGCCCAAATACTAATCCAGCGACTATCCTTGCCCAGGTCAGTGCCTATGGATTCATCACAAGCAACTACTGGAAATTTTCCGACCACTATTTCGAACGAAAAATGAAGCCATTGATATTTTATGCAAACCACGATCTGTCCCTGGAAGCTGCCCTGTGGAGGGACCTGCACAAGGCCGGCATCCTTCAGCTGTACCAGCGCTGACCCCAATGCACTGAGCCCTTTGCTTCTTCAAGAGTTGCGGCCCTGATCCTCTCAAGTGGCCAAAAGCTTTTTTAACTTTTCAATCTTCACCTTCCCTTGCCAACAGAGGGCACTGGGGTGAATTCAAGATTTTCATCGAGGTCTGTTCAATATAGGACACCCCAGCTTGTCCTTGGCTCATCCAAGAACTCTTCTGTATCTAAAACAATACATCTCAATCTTGGCCAAGGGAAAATGGACTGCTTTGCTGGATTGGCACTGAGCAACTTTAGGAAATGTCGGTGGAGTGTTCAGCAAGATCAGACAGCAGTCCAGGTCAAAGGCAAACACACACGCTCCAGCCCAAATCCTCCTGGTGGCACATCCTACCCCAGATGCTAAAGTGATTCAAGGACTCCAGGACACCTCTTAAGAGCCTTTCTAAGAACATGATAGGCTTACTTCTGCTCCATAATAAAGTGGGAGAAAAAAGCCAGAATATAACTTAAGACTAGATAACTGCGTACATGATGGACCATTTTTTTTTTTTTGGCTGGGTAGAGAAATCATATAAAACGCAGGCTGTTTAGCATGGAGATGACTCTCAGAACACTGGGAGGGTCTGGCACTTGATGGGGGTTAGTTGCTTGGCAGCCTGCCTGCCACTGAGGGAAGTCCCATTAGAGATGTATCACCACCTTGTCACCAACAGGATGATGTCACCAGGTAATAAACCTTCATCCTCATATCATGGCGTCAGTAAATTTGAACTCAGCTGAC